CTTCCTCTCCCCTCCCCTCCCTTCCCCACTGGCGCGCGAGCGTGCGCGCCGAGCCCGCCCGCGCCTGCGCGCCCCCGACGCCCCGCCGGCGCGCGCTGCCGCCAGCGAGGCCCGGGGAGGCCGCGGCGGAGGCGGAGGCCCGGCGCCCTGGGCGGCGCCCTGTCCCCGAAGTCCGTCCTCCCCGTTAGGTGGCGAGCGCCCGAGGGGAGGGGACAGCCGGGCAAGCAGGAAGCTGCGGCTTAAAAGGGCAACCCGCGCGGGACCCTTCCTCCCTAGTCGCGGGGAGTCTGAGAAAGCGCGCCTGTTTCGCGACCATCACGCACCTCCCCTCCGCTTGTGGCCATGTACCGCTACCTGGGCGAAGCGCTGTTGCTGTCCCGGGCCGGGCCCGCTGCCCTGGGCTCGGCGTCCGCCGACTCGGCCGCGTTGCTGGGCTGGGCCCGGGGACAGCCCGCCGCCGCCCCGCAGCCGGGGCTGGCATTGGCCGCCCGGCGCCACTACAGCGAGGCGGTGGCCGACCGCGAGGACGACCCCAACTTCTTCAAGATGGTGGAGGGCTTCTTCGATCGCGGCGCCAGCATCGTGGAGGACAAGCTGGTGGAGGACCTGAGGACCCGGGAGAGCGAGGAGCAGAAGCGGAACCGGGTGCGCGGCATCCTGCGGATCATCAAGCCCTGCAACCATGTGCTGAGTCTCTCCTTCCCCATCCGGCGCGACGACGGCTCCTGGGAGGTCATCGAAGGCTACCGGGCCCAGCACAGCCAGCACCGCACGCCCTGCAAGGGAGGTGAGCGTCGGCCGGGCCCCGTCCCGCCCTCCCTGCCTCCCCTGCGGCCCTCCCCTCCGGCCTCCTGCCGGTGCGGGGCCGCTGCTCAGCCCAGCCCAGCCCAGCTGGAGCGGGCCGGGTCCCCGCCCGGGTCACCCCGCCTCGGATGTGGCCGGCTCTGTGGATGGTGATTTTTCCGCCTTAAAATCATCATGCGATTGGCCTGCCCCCTCCCCCGCGCCGTCACCCCGGGCCTCTGTATATGCTGATCTTGCATGCAGAGTAGACGCTGCACCGGTCTCCTTTTGGTCCCGGTGTCTGTGTCACACACGGCGGGTCCTGCCGAAATGCACTTCTAGGAAAGGGAATGACCTGCCCGTGTGATAATGCCTCGTCAGTGTTCTTGGGCTTTTGTGAGTCTCCCCTAAATGCAAGCTGTCAAATTGTCTCTGAAATCCTTTTTCTTCGATTCTTCAGATGCCCAGCTCTCTCCTGTTTTTATAAGTCGCAGCTCCGCAAACTCACTGAAGCAACTCGTTTACCATAGTTTGTGAGTCCTCTTTCTCTTGTTGCCACAGCAGTTACACACTGTTTTTGTGCTTTTCTTTTCCCAGTTACTACATGTACCTGAGGCCGTTAGATTTGTCTGTGTTAAGGATTTGAAAGGGTAAGCTAAAGGATCTGAAGGGAAGTTTAAGTGAGGCCTTAAAAATATTTCCAGCAAAGGGGCATAGTGTGAGAATATGCGACTGATTTGAGAAGACTGGTTCAAAAGTTCTGGTGGGTTTGGAAATATTATCAAAGATTGTTCTATTAACTTTCCCAGAGTAAATTATCTGTATTTCATTTGCTATGGTTCTGCCTGAGACCAGTCTACCTTTTTAGAAGGAAGTTTATTGTTTTAAAGTCAGTTTGGAGGGAAAGTACAGATTGATAATAGCAATTTATTGATGGTAGGAGTCAATTAACTTTCTCTTCCAGTCTGCCCCCCCCCAGTTGTCTTGATATTAAAACTATTAAAATTCCCTATCACTGATGCTACTATCATAAAATTTTCTAAAATTATCATAATTTACATATAGTTGATGGACCGTAGATGGAGTTCTCTCATACATTGACCCTAAGTCTTTTAATTACAAATATTAGTACCCAAAAAAGTGTACCCTATATTAATCCAGTAACTAGTTTTTAAAAGTCAAAATGCCAGAAGGAAACAGTGGAATCTTGATGACATAATGCAAGGGAAGACCGGAGTCAATGCAGTGTTAAAGACGCCCTCAGCCTCTGGGATGTCATTGTTTAGCGCTTAAGGGAAGACTATAGAAAGCACTGATACTGATTTAAAATGAGATATTTCTCTGCCTTCACTGGGGGAAAAAATGTTTCTGACTTATTTTGCTGTGCTCAATTGACAACCATCAAAACTTAGGTAACTTTTAATAAACTCACAGTTTCTAATATTTTTAAGTGGCTGTGTGTCTGCATCTGCTGCCACAGATAAAATATAACCTTTGTAGGTGAATTTAATTTAGGACTTTTCTGAAAGTTCAGTCAGAGGATAGGTAATTTGTGTGTCTTTTAAAAGCACTTAGCCCCGAGGTTGTTGTTTTTAATACATCTTATTTAAATACGGAAATGTGTTGCCCTTATGCCTTTTTATTTCATGGAAGCCAAATGCGTCTTTTCTCCCAAAGTATACTAGAAAATGAAGACGCTTGGTAATGGTAGTGATCTGTACATCAGATTTCAGTCTTTCTGTCACTTGCGTGTATGAATCCATTTAGCAAGTTTGCTTTTGGCAGTAAAGCCCCACGTGCAGGAAGACAAACAGCTGCTCACTCATTATCCAAAGTATACTTTGTAAGAATTAGGGCATCAAAAATTGGATCCTAAGCACCAATATATATTAAAGTTCAGTACAACTTGTAGTGTTTAAGTACAAGAAATAAAAATTGAGCCTGAACTTTTGGCATATAGTGGGAAGAAATTAGGTTTACCGCTGTTAATAATTCAGAGTGCTTAGGAAAATCGGTTTTTATTTACTTATGTTAAAAATACTAAGGGTTCTGTAACCATTAAAAACTAAAATACTAACCTGTAGATGTTGAAAAAATCCTAGACACTAGTCTCTGCCACGTGACTGTTCTTCTTTTCTATTTATTTTACCCAATAATTAGGCTTTTACAATGTAAGTAATAAAGAGAAAAATCTCTAGTATCACTTTAGAGCACATTGATTCATAAATAGCCCATAAATTTTGTACTCAGCAACCCATAAAATACACATGCATGATTCACATAATCAAATAGTAACGAAAGTTACAAAATGAAAAGTGAAGCAGCTCTACCCCAAGTCCTTCCCCCAATATAACCATGAACAGTCTTAAATCTAATGCCGCTGTCTAAAACTGACTAGTTATTCAAATGAATCAATATTTTCCCCTTTCCAGAGGCAGAAATTAATACAGATTCAAGTGTTCACTATCAAGTCGGAATTGTTAATATGTGAAATACTACTGTTAAAGGCAGGAAAGGCTTTATTAAGGACAAGAAGACAAACTAGGAGAAGGAGCTACTCAAGACCTTCCGATTATCTTTACAAAAAGGCAACTACACCTAGAAGATTCTGCAGCCACACACATTCTGCCTTCACTTGAGGTCAACTGCCTTCACCAAGGTCAGATATTAGCAAAGGCTAACATTTATTCAACCCCAACACATTTTTTTAAAAACACCACCAGGTATCCGTTACAGCACTGATGTGAGTGTAGATGAAGTAAAAGCTTTGGCTTCTCTGATGACATACAAGTGTGCAGTGGTTGGTAAGTGATCGCCTTTCTTGCTGCCTAATGAGATGGAATAGCAACCATCAGCCTTCTCTTTCAGATGTGCCGTTTGGGGGTGCTAAAGCTGGTGTTAAGATCAATCCCAAGAACTATACTGTAAGTATGAAAGTGATATTTGTTTTTTATTGTTTTCTTTTGTTTTTGTTTTCTTATTTTACAGGATAATGAATTGGAAAAGATCACAAGGAGGTTCACCATGGAGCTAGCAAAAAAGGGCTTTATTGGTATGTGTAGCCACATAGTTTTTGGTATAAAGTGGTGCACTCCTCTTTCCCTGTGCCCCCGCAGGTCCTGGCATTGATGTGCCTGCTCCAGACATGAGCACAGGTGAGCGGGAGATGTCCTGGATCGCTGATACCTATGCCAGCACCATAGGGCACTATGTGAGTACCCACTGGAAGCCCCGAGGCTTCTGCATTTCATTCTTTCAATTACCCCCTCTTACAGGATATTAATGCACACGCCTGTGTTACTGGTAAACCCATCAGCCAAGGGGGAATCCATGGACGCATCTCTGCTACTGGCCGTGGTGTCTTCCATGGGATTGAAAATTTCATCAATGAAGCTTCTTACATGAGCATTTTAGGAATGACACCAGGGTTTGGAGATAAAACATTTGTTGTTCAGGTAAAAACAAAAACAAAAAAAGTTTCCTTAATATTTTTGTGTTATGGGTAATTGTTCTTCACAGGGATTTGGTAATGTGGGCCTACACTCTATGAGATATTTACATCGTTTTGGTGCTAAATGTATTGCTGTTGGTGAGTCTGATGGGAGTATATGGAATCCAGATGGTATTGACCCAAAGGAACTGGAAGACTTCAAATTGGTATTAATACATTTTTATAGCATAGACACTAAAGCTATTAATTGTGATTTTCAATCAATGGCAGCAACATGGGTCCATTCTGGGCTTCCCCAAGGCAAAGCCCTATGAAGGAAGCATCTTGGAGGCCGACTGTGACATACTGATCCCAGCTGCCAGTGAGAAGCAGTTGACCAAATCCAACGCACCCAGAGTCAAAGCCAAGGTGACAACATTATAGAAACCAGAACCAACATTCGCATTTCTCTATGTTCCTGACTCTCTTGCAGATCATTGCTGAAGGTGCCAATGGGCCAACAACTCCAGAAGCTGACAAGATCTTCCTGGAGAGAAACATTATGGTTATTCCAGTAAGTCATCTATATTTATTAGGCTTTATATGTTCTAATTTCTTTGTCTTATTTTTGTGCATAGGATCTCTACTTGAATGCTGGAGGAGTGACAGTATCTTACTTTGAGTGGCTGAAGAATCTAAATCATGTCAGCTATGGCCGTTTGACCTTCAAATATGAAAGGGATTCTAACTACCACTTGCTCAGTGAGTATCGATAATCTTGTTCGCCAAAACTCCAATATCTTGATCTCTTGTTATTTTTTTGTAGTGTCTGTTCAAGAGAGTTTAGAAAGAAAATTTGGAAAGCATGGTGGAACTATTCCCATTGTACCCACGGCAGAGTTCCAAGACAGGATATCGGTGAGTGTGGTGACCCCACAGTTGTACTTCACTTTTGTTAAACTTGTGTTCTTTTCCCTAATAGGGTGCATCTGAGAAAGACATCGTGCACTCTGGCTTGGCATACACAATGGAGCGTTCTGCCAGGGTATGTGTGCAGATGCTGTTTGCCTTCCAGCTTCATCTTCACTGCATTTTCTCTTTCATTTCAGCAAATTATGCGCACAGCCATGAAGTATAACCTGGGATTGGACCTGAGAACAGCTGCCTATGTTAATGCCATTGAGAAAGTCTTCAAAGTGTACAATGAAGCTGGTGTGACCTTCACATAGATGGATCATGGCTGACTTCCTCACTATCCTCTTCACATGTAACTTCTGCAGACCTATCACAAGTTTACATGTAACCACAGAAATCCCTTTCTCTCCTGACTCATTAATAATGGATACCATTCTCAACAAGTCAATCCAAGTCAGCCCGTTAAGGAGAAAGAAATTAAGGTTAGCGGATCATGTACAAGCTGAGTGTGAAAGTAGAAATCACCTACACCAGAGAGCCATTTTGGTATTTTGCCTTTAAATAAAAAGCCTCCTTTATCTGGCTGTGCAGCCTTGCTCTGTGGCTTTTCCCAACACAATCAGTGCTAGTGCTGGGGAGGAACAGTCAAGAGCAGTCAGTTGCTTGCTTATTTTTTCTGGATGAGTCTGGGACACACTGTAACTTTAACACATTTAAGAAGTAGGTGTGTGGCCTTTTCAGAAGGTGGCATGGTCCTCAAGTGAGTTCTTAGTATTTTATATCAGCAAAATAATTCAATTTTGCAGGTTGCAAACAAATATAAAACCTGTTTCTGTTTATGAATATTATTCTTTTAGAATAGAATAAGTACATGCTGCTGTAATAAAATTGCCTTTAATCACTTAACAAGCCTAACCTTGACTCAAACAGTGAATGCCTATAGAAATAATAAATGAAAAAAACTAGTATTTTTATATCATAAAACAATGTCATTTATAGCTTATCATTCATGTATTGTCCAGCAGACATTAAAAGCCCTGTGGATAATTAAGTTATCTTCATACCTGCAAAATGGTGGAGGCTATTTTCATTAAAACTGTCAGAATTTGCTTACTATAATTATGATACAGTCCAAAGAATGCAGTCACTTTTTATCATGTTAACTAATTGTTCTCTTTTGAAGATCTATGGTTGACTAATTAAACAATAATTCAAGTAGAGTGTCCCAGAAAAAAACCACTTGGGCTCCCTGTTTGGAGTCTGGCTGGCTCTGAGCATTGCCAATGGCCCCTACTCACCTGACTTTGTATCCTCTCCTTTTAGAGGCTTTGCATTCTGCACCCAGCTTCACTAACAGTGGGCTGAAAACATCCTTGGGTTGAGTGTTTCATTTGGGAGTTATTTGGCCAGGGCCTTTTGAACAGTAGTGTCCCCATGAAGTGCTAGATAATATATGTGTAAGAGTCAGCTTTTTTTTTTTTTTTAACTCTAACACCCTTCAGAAATTTCTAACTACTTTGTAACTGCATGGCTTAACCTGGTGATAAAAGCAGTTATTAAAAGTCTACGTTTTCCAAAACTTACGTTTCTTTTCTGTGTTTTTACATGTGGTAGTTTCTCTTTTCATAAGTTATAATACTGCAATTGGATTTCTGAAATGTTTATAGCGACCACCTGTATAACATTTCCTTCCACTTTATTGTGAGCTGCCCAGATTTTATTCTTGAATTGTTTTTTTTTTTTTTGTTCGGTGCTTTACACGTTCAGAGAAACTTCCCGAGTAACGAACTATAGAAATGATCCCTGAAAGCATAGTCTTTATTCTCGAATTATTTTGTATTTTATTAAATAATATGAACAGCTGTTCTTGAGAAAGAGGCTCTAATGTTGAAAGC